AGGATCTAGCCCCAGGGCCAGGTTAGGGTGAGGCAAGGAAGCACAGGCCTCAGGTGCGTTTACGGGGATGAAAAAAATTTAAGTCATCAAGAGTGACACTATTTTAACATTTTTAAAAATGAAAAAGGCAAAAAACCCATGATGAACTAATTATCAAAATTTTAGGTAAAGACAGGATCCACCCAGCACTTGTATGATTCATCCTAATCCTGGCCGCGCCCCACAACTAATTATCAAAATTTTAGGTAAAGACAGGATCCACCCAGCACTTGTATGATTCATCCTAATCCTGGCCGCGCCCCACCGGACTCGTCACTAACGGTACTGAAAACTGACTACAGCCAAGAACTCACTCCGAGGCTGCAGAAAGGCACCAGAGGGAAACAGCAAAGGAGGATTCGCCGTTTTGGAGTTCACATCCCGTTGCTTCACTGGGCTGTAGCCATAAAGCTGAGTTCAGGGAATGCACTGCCCTACTTAAGTGCATATTCAAATTGTGAAAAGTTAAGCATCACTAATACTCCGGTACACTTTCATACTGACGTCCATGCCAGCCATCACTAAAAACTCCCTTGGCCACGGGGGTCCAGCCCAAGAGGGCGGGCACTTCTATTTATTCTTTTTTTGGGAGCAGGACTACTGTCTCCTACACCTGGCCCTTTAAGGAAAGGAACAAAAACCCAGGGGAGCGTAGCTGCACACTCAGTAAACTTAACGTTCCTATAAACCAGTAGCGTCTGAAGTGTGGTTGAAAATACAAATAAACGCGCTTGCAAGGAAGAAGTGCCTCGGTCCTACCCTCGGCCCCGCCGGAAGGCCCTGGGAGATGCAGCCGCAGGTCTCCTGCTACAGCCGCTGGGGAAGGCCGCACAGCCTCCTCGCCCACCCCGGAGGAAAAAATCGCGGGGGACTCCAGTGCGCAGGCGCCGACCCGCCAACTCCGCAGCCACAGCCCGCCAAGGCGCCTGCGCAGAGGCGTGGGTCAAGGGGAGGGTCGAGTTAGGAGGGAGAGCAGAGCGCGCGCGTAAATCCTAGAGAGGCGGGCTAAGCTGGACTGGGGGGAGGGTCCGTCTTCCGGAAAGTCTGGATTCCCGGACGAGCCGAGTTGCTGCTCACCGAACTCCCGTTCGAGAGATGATCGAAGAAAGTCGGCTACCATTTGTACCCATCAAAGATCTCCAGATGGAAGCCAGCGCTGAATTTGGGCTGAGATTAGGACTTGCAGGAGGCCGGTCCAGAAGACGGCGGAAGGAATCTTGGCGGGCGCACGCATGCGTGATAGACCCTCCACACGTGTGGCCGGGCCGCGGCCTCCCCGTGCTCGGAGGTCCCGCCCCCGGCCGTAGCATCTTTCCGGACGTGGGGAGCCGGTAAGCTGGAAGGGGGCTGGGCTTCGCGGCTCATTAAGATGTAAATGTTATGTTCTTTTTATAGGTTGTAAAGAAGAAAGTTCTACCCTTTCTGTCAAAATGAAGTGTGATTTTAATTGTAACCATGTTCATTCCGGACTTAAACTGGTAAAACCTGATGACATTGGAAGACTAGTTTCCTACACCCCTGCATATTTGGAAGGTTCCTGTAAAGACTGCATTAAAGACTATGAAAGGCTGTCATGTATTGGGTCACCGATTGTGAGCCCTAGGATTGTACAACTTGAAACTGAAAGCAAGCGCTTGCATAACAAGGAAAATCAACATGTGCAACAGACACTTAATAGTACAAATGAAATAGAAGCACTAGAGACCAGTAGACTTTATGAAGACAGTGGCTATTCCTCATTTTCTCTACAAAGTGGCCTCAGTGAACATGAAGAAGGTAGCCTCCTGGAGGAGAATTTCGGTGACAGTCTACAATCCTGCCTGCTACAAATACAAAGCCCAGACCAATATCCCAACAAAAACTTGCTGCCAGTTCTTCATTTTGAAAAAGTGGTTTGTTCAACATTAAAAAAGAATGCAAAACGAAATCCTAAAGTAGATCGGGAGATGCTGAAGGAAATTATAGCCAGAGGAAATTTTAGACTGCAGAATATAATTGGCAGAAAAATGGGCCTAGAATGTGTAGATATTCTCAGCGAACTCTTTCGAAGGGGACTCAGACATGTCTTAGCAACTATTTTAGCACAACTCAGTGACATGGACTTAATCAAGTAAGTACTGTTTTGAATATACATATTAGCATATTATTTCATTTATGGTGATTTACTTTTCCAGTGTGTCTAAAGTGAGCACAACTTGGAAGAAGATCCTAGAAGATGATAAGGGGGCATTCCAGTTGTACAGTAAAGCAATACAAAGAGTTACCGTAAGTGTTTGCAGATGATGTTTTTAGTTAAACTAAATTCTATTAAAACTTTTTTTTAAATTAGGAAAACAACAATAAATTTTCACCTCATGCTTCAACCAGAGAATATGTTATGTTCAGAACCCCACTGGCTTCTGTTCAGAAATCAGCAGCCCAGACTTCTCTCAAAAAAGATGCTCAAACCAAGTTATCCAATCAAGGTGATCAGAAAGGTTCTACTTATAGTCGACACAATGAATTCTCTGAGGTAATTTTTTGTCTAATCATAAATCTTAAAACAATTTGTTAATGGGTTTTTTTTTTCTTTTTAGGTTGCCAAGACATTGAAAAAGAACGAAAGCCTCAAAGCCTGTATTCGCTGTAATTCACCTGCAAAATATGATTGCTATTTACAACGGGCAACCTGCAAACGAGAAGGCTGTGGATTTGATTATTGTACGAAGTGTCTCTGTAATTATCATACTACTAAAGACTGTTCAGATGGCAAGCTCCTCAAAGCCAGTTGTAAAATAGGTCCCCTGCCTGGTACAAAGAAAAGCAAAAAGAATTTACGAAGATTGTGATCTCTTATTAAATCAATTGTTACTGATCATGAATGTTAGTTAGAAAATGTTAGGTTTTAACTTAAAAAAAATTGTATTGTGATTTTCAATTTTATGTTGAAATCGGTGTAGTATCCTGAGGTTTTTTTCCCCCCAGAAGATAAAGAGGATAGACAACCTCTTAAAATATTTTTACAATTTAATGAGAAAAAGTTTAAAATTCTCAATACAAATCAAACAATTTAAATATTTTAAGAAAAAAGGAAAAGTAGATAGTGATACTGAGGGTAAAAAAAAATTGATTCAATTTTATGGTAAAGGAAACCCATGCAATTTTACCTAGACAGTCTTAAATATGTCTGGTTTTCCATCTGTTAGCATTTCAGACATTTTATGTTCCTCTTACTCAATTGATACCAACAGAAATATCAACTTCTGGAGTCTATTAAATGTGTTGTCACCTTTCTAAAGCTTTTTTTCATTGTGTGTATTTCCCAAGAAAGTATCCTTTGTAAAAACTTGCTTGTTTTCCTTATTTCTGAAATCTGTTTTAATATTTTTGTATACATGTAAATATTTCTGTATTTTTTATATGTCAAAGAATATGTCTCTTGTATGTACATATAAAAATAAATTTTGCTCAATAAAATTGTAAGCTTAATGTATACCTTTTATAAACAT